CTCTCACCCACTGATGGCTCTGACTCTGGAGAGACCCCTGTGGGTCCCAGAGTTGGCCTCTCCACCAAGGGGCGCCTTCCTCTGACAGCCTTGCGGCCTGGGACTGTCCCGCACCCACCCCTGAGAGCACCTTCTGGCCTGGTCACTAGACCCCAAAGTCCAGTCTCCTCTGGGATCTGCCCGATGAGGCCAAAAGGAACCTCGGCCTCCCGGTCTCCAAAATGGAGGCGGAACCATGGTCTCTTGTGGACACACAGACGCATCAGAAAAGCCAGTGCTCCCCTAAGACACCTCCTGTTGGGGGAACACAAACATTTTCCTAACCGAAAACGGCAAACCCATCCGCTGCAGAGCAGCGCCAGCCCCCTTTGCTCACCCCCCACCTCCCTAGGCCTGACTGCCATGGGCTGCCTCCGCCTCCACAAAACCAGCCCTACAGAGCGCTGAGTCCGCTTCTGCCCCCATCCCGCCCCTGCCCAGGCCCCTGGGATGGGTGGGCCTCCAGGTGCACCCCATTGACCTGAACCCTCCCGCCTCTGCCCGCTTCTAAACCTGTTCATTGATTGTTGATTATCGACTTACTCATTTCACAACGCACCCCTCTGATTCCCCGCCCTGCGTGTGACCGGGCCCCAGCCGGCCTCAGGGGTCCCGTTCTGCACCCCCTTTATCCGCATTTCTGCCAAAGCCCTCCACCCCCGGCTGGACTCTGCTCCTCCCAAGCCGGGCTCCTGGCCCCCACTCGGGGTTCCCCGGGAAGCGGCCCCAGCTCCCACCCCGAGGGAGGGCGCGCGCAGGTGGCTACGTGGCAGGGCGGGGGTCCCGGATCCTGGCGACCTCTCCCACCCCGGGCGCGGGCAGGGGTCCCGCGTGGGGCGGCGGTGACCTTGGCCGGGCGGCGCGCCGGCCCCGTGGGCGCGGGTCCCCGGGGCGGGGCGGGGCGGGGCGGGGCGGGGCGGAGCGCGGGGCCCGGCGGGCGGGGACGGCGCGGGCGCGACTGCGGCGGCTCGGGCGGGCGGGGGGCGGCGGCGCCAGCGGACACCGGAGCGGGCAGGAGCAGCGGCCGCGGCGCCGCAGGGACCAGCGGGCCCAGGTAGGCGGCCCGGGGCGGGGAGGGGGTCCCTGCCAGCGTTCTTCCCCCACCTCCATCATTTCAGGATCTGCTGTGCTGTGTGACCTCCTCAGGCTGCTGGACCTCTCTGAGCCCAAGAAGGAAGAGAGGGGCTAAGAGGTGCCCCTCCCAGGAAGTGCTATTCTAAGGATCCTTCAGACCTGAACGGGAGGGGCTAGGGCACACCAGGCCATAGTTTGATTTTAGAGTTTAGGGAGTGGCGATTTTCCCGTTCAGCTTCTGGATTTTGTATTTTTGTGTCCCACCTGGGCTGCAAGACCCTTCCTCCCTGGGGCGGCTATTGGGAATCAGTGCCCTGATTTGCAAATTGTGGTTCTCAGATTCCCAGCCTCAGGATCCCATTTATGGCAGGTGAGGAGAGCAGCCCTGTAATACAAGTTCCAGCTGGATGCGGTGTCTCACACCTGGAATCCCAGCACTTTGGGAGCCCGAGGCGAGAGGAGCACCTGAGGTCAGGAGTTCAAGACCAGCCTGGCCAACATGGCGAAACCCCGTCTCTACTGAAAATACAAAAATTAGCCGGGTGTGGTGGTGCATGCCTGTAATCCCAGCTACTCTGGAGGCTGAGGCAGGAGAATTGCTTGAACCGAGGAGGCAGAGGTTGCAGTGAGCCGAGATTGCACCACTGAACTCCAACCTGGGCAACAGAGCAAGACTTGGTTTTAAAAAAAATAAGAAGGCCAGGTGCAGTGGCTCACGCCTGTAACCCCAGCACTTTGGGAGGCCGAGGTGGGTGGATCACCTGAGGTCAGGAGTTCAAGACCTGCCTGACCAACATGGAGAAACCCTGCCTCTACTAAAAATATAAAATTAGCCGGGCTTTGTGGTGCATGCCTGTAATCCTAGCTACTTGGGAGGCTGAGGCAAGAGAATAGCTTGAACCCGGGAGGTGGAGGTTGCGGCGAGCCAAGATTGTGCCATTGCACTCCAGCCTGGGCAGCAAGAGCGAAACTCTGTCTAAAAATAAATAAATAAATAAGAAGAATAAAATAAAATACGAGTTCCCAGGGCCGTTGCCCTGGCCGACCGATTCATCACACCTAGGGCTGCGGCCCTGACATATGCATCTTAAACACCCGACCATGTGCGGCTTCCATGAGGATTGGCCATCTCTGGGTTGGCGGAAGAGCAGGGGACCCATGGTTGTTGGAGACGGGCACCGTTTGAGCCACCAAACAGGCTCAGGGTGGCATGATGGCTCGGCAAGGTCTCAGAGCCAGGCAGGTGTGGAGCGAGAGGTGGAAGCCAGGCCTGCTGCCTTTGACGTGTGACCCTCCTCTCTGCACAGGCTCGGTCTGGGGTTCTTGCAGCTGGCACCAGCCCTCCCGGCCCCGGCCGCCCACCCGCCGCGGGGAAGATGCCGGAACAGAGTAACGATTACCGCGTGGTGGTGTTCGGGGCGGGCGGCGTGGGCAAGAGCTCGCTGGTGCTGCGCTTCGTGAAGGGCACGTTCCGCGACACCTACATCCCCACCATCGAGGACACCTACCGGCAGGTGATCAGCTGCGACAAGAGCGTGTGCACGCTGCAGATCACAGACACCACCGGCAGCCACCAGTTCCCGGCCATGCAGCGCCTGTCCATCTCCAAGGGCCACGCCTTCATCCTGGTGTTCTCCGTCACCAGCAAGCAGTCGCTGGAGGAGCTGGGGCCCATCTACAAGCTCATCGTGCAGATCAAGGGCAGCGTGGAGGACATCCCCGTGATGCTCGTGGGCAACAAGTGCGATGAGACGCAGCGGGAGGTGGACACGCGCGAGGCGCAGGCGGTGGCCCAGGAGTGGAAGTGCGCTTTCATGGAGACCTCGGCCAAGATGAACTACAACGTCAAGGAGCTCTTCCAGGAGCTGCTGACGCTGGAGACGCGCCGGAACATGAGCCTCAACATCGACGGCAAGCGCTCCGGGAAGCAGAAGAGGACAGACCGCGTCAAGGGCAAATGCACCCTCATGTGAGCCCGGAACGCCCGCCTGCCCGCCGCCCACCCCCACTGACCCCCGCTGCCTCCCCCAACACCGACACCCTCCTCGGCCTCCTCCTCTTCTCTCATCCTTCCTCCGACACCTCGGCTGGGGAAACCGAGGCCACCGCCCCCCCCTCCGCTGCCCCTGCCCACCCCGAGGCAGGGCTGGGGCTTTTCTTCCTCCCCTGCTCTCTCTCCACCCTCCTGTTCTGTCTGTACCCTCCAAAACCAAGAGCCGGAGGTGGCCCCCTTGTCCTGCAGATGGGAAAACAGGATGGGGAGCTGGCAAGAGGAGCTGCTTGTTCCCACCAGGACCAGAGGAGGCTGCGTTTCCCCGTTTCCATCTCTTTCCCTGGGGTGTCCCCAGCCAGACCTGCGCGTCCTGTCCCTCACATTTGATCACTGTGACCTTCTGGGGGAGGGGGGAGTTGAAAATGCACATCGGCCTCAGATATTTTTTTCTTTTTTCTCCTATTTGGTGTTAACATACACCCAAGCCCACCCGGCCCGTCGTGACCTCTGATCTGTGCCCACTCCTCCGGTTCCAGACGCACCTCTCTCCTCTGTCTTCACAGTGGGGTGTGGGGCCCGTGGGATGGGCCTCAGGCCACCAGGCAATAACCACAGGGCCTGCAGCAGTGCCCCTGCCAGCCCCGAATCCCACCCCCGGGACCAGCCACATCCACAGCACAACTGCCCCGCTGGAGAGGCACCATGGGCGTGGAGGGGCTTCCCGGACACCGCCCACCCGGGACCCGCCTCTTCCACCAAGACAGAGACGTTAGCAACGCATGGCGGGTGGGGACCTGGGGTGCTCAGGAGGGGGTACCCGGGGCCCCGGCCAGAGATACATCAATTACACCCCCGTGGGGGGACAGCCGATGGGAGCCAGCACCAGCAGGATCCGAGGGCGCCCCGGACAGAGGTCTGCCCCACCCACTTCCTCCCCACCACCTGTGCCCCAGAGAGCAGGGCCTGCCCGGGAAGGTGGCGTCCTGGAGTCGAGTGTACCTGCAGCCATGAGGTTCTGGGTGTTTTTTGAGAGAGTCTGAGTGACACCACACTCGTGTGACCCCACAGGGTTGTGTCCAACATACACGGAAGTGGCTATGGAATGGTGTATTTGTGCAACCTGGGGTGCGCGGATGGGTGACTTGTATCTAAGTGCATCTGCGTGTATACCTGTGTGTGTCTGTCTGGGATGATATGTTTTTGTGGCAGTCTGTGTGTGTAATAGTGGTGTAGGGTATACAGAGAGGTGGGTAGTTGTAGATACCTGTGTGTGGTTGTCAGCAAGACTGGATATGTGTGAGGTGTCTGTGTGAATCTTTGTGCCTGTATGAGCATGACTATATTTTGGGGAGTGGGTGATATGGTTTATCTGAGAGCATTTATCTGTAAATATGTTTGTCCTGATTGAGGGACACGATCTGTGTTCCACTCTATAGCAACATGACTCTAGCAATGTGACTTTCGGTTCCAAATCTGTATCAGTCAGCTACTGCTGTGTAACAAATGACCACAAATGTAGCAACCAGAAACAACACATGCTTATTATCTCATAGATTCTGTGGGTCAAGAGCCTGGGTGCAGGTTGGCTGGGTCCTCTACTTGGGATCTCAGGAGGCTGCAATCAAAGCATTCGCCAGGCAGAGGTCTCATCTGAAGGCCTGATCGGGGAAGGATTTGCTTCTTAGAAGCTCATGTGGTTGTTGCAGCATTCAGTTCCTTGCTGTTGCAAGACTGAAGGCCTCAGTTCCTCGCTGGCTGTTGGCTGGAAGCTGCCCTTTGTTCTGTACCATGTGGGTCTCTCCACAGCGGGGCTCGGAGCATGGCAGCTAAGTTAGTGAGGGAAGGTGAGATGGAGGTTTTGGTCTTATTGGGTGTGAGGAAGCAACGTGTGTGTGTGCGCACGCCCTTTTGTGCAGTGAGAGAGAGAGAGAGATTGCACACATGTGTCTCTGTAGTCATGTGGCCAGGTGGGACTATGTAGGTAACAGATTGCTCGTGTCTGATTTGGTACAAGCATGTTTGTTTTCCTCTGTGTTCGTGTGAGTGTTTACTCAACAAATGTTTATTGGACACACTCAGAGAGAGGGAGTGTGCACACGTGCGTGTGTGTTGCTATCCAGCACGTGGACCGGGCTCCCAGAAGAGCTGGCATTGTGTCTGAGCAGAGCTGGGTCCCCCCAAAACTTGGGCTGGCCCAGGGCCCACCAGCAGCTGATGTTGCCTCCTCTCCTGTCCTGGCAGTAGCTTCTGGGTTCTGAAGGTGCCGGAGAGAGTGAGGCTGGGCAGGGGTCTGCGGCCCTTTCTCAGGGACACACCCTGATAGCACAATCTCCTTGGGGCCCTGCCCACCTCCAGGCCTCTCCCACCTCAGGCCCTGCCCGACCCTGGGGAGAGAGGGCATCTGCAATAGGAGGGGACCCGAGCCTGTCCTGGCTGCTGGCCCATCCTGCCTGGGCATCCCTGGTGCTGGGGACTGTGCCAGGCCATGCTTGCTGTGACTCCGCCCCTGCCCCCTCTCCCCCCGCATGTGGGTGCCCCCACTCCCCCATCGTGGGGTCTGTGTAGCCTTCGCTCTAGACATAGTCTTCCTGCAATAAAAAAGTGGATCCTGCATTCCCCACCAGCATGGCGCCCTGTCTCTGTGGTGGGCGTGGG